TGAAGTAATGTTTGTAAAGCCCTTAGCACAGTTTTCAGCTCATAGAAAGAACTCACTTGTTTGGTTGTTGTTGTTTTTATTATATTCAGCAAGATTAGCCCACTAAGAGTAAACAACGTGAACCACCTTTCACTAAGTTTCAAGAAAACAGTCTAACTTTGGAGGAGGGACCCAGTGTTATATTTATGAGTTTGACAAGGGAGTTCATTTGGGGGTCAGATATCAGGCAAAAGATCTCAGTAGAAATAAAATGAGTTTGAAAGGTACCTAAATTTCATTCCCTGTTTAGCCTTTCATGAGATGTTTTACCTTGGCCATTTCATCCTTGCTAAATCTGTTTTCCACTGGCGCATGGTCCCACATTCAAGATTAATTTGTTTCCACCTCTTCTCTCCAGGCAGTTTCCTCTGTCCTGGTCCTCTCTCTGGCATCCACAGGCCAAGATGGATCCCCTGCCCTGTGCCCATGGCCCCTGTGCTCTGCTCTGCGCCACTGTCCAGACCACATTGCAAGTTATTTTTCCCCTTTTGCTTCCCCTGGGGGAAGTGACAATGCTTATCCTGTTTTTTTGATGTACCCCAGCACCTAAGCACTGCCTGCCCACAGGAAGGATGCTCCATAAAGGCTTGAAGGAATGAATGAAAGAGCCAACAAATAGTTATTTTTTTATTTTTATGTATTTATCATTATTATTATTTTGCTGTTTGGAAGTCATCAGAACTCACACAGATGTCTCAGGTAAAGTGTGGGTGTCTTCCTCCTACCTGGAAACCCCTTCTTCAGGTGGACAGCCGTCTTGCTGATGGTGCCAAGCCCGCTTTCCCAAACCAACAGACCCAAAGTTTCCCCGGAGCCAGAGGGCACCGGGCGCACGGCTGAGCCTGCACCAATGTCTGTGGGCCCTGCCTCGCCCACCTCCTCGCCCTCCCCTCTGGAGCGCGGCTGGCCAATGACAGCCTTCCCCTGGCTCCATGGGTTTCCCCCTCCCCTGTTGTATCTACCCTGCCCCAGCTCTTCCCTGCCCACCCCTCGCTGACTCGCTTCGCTTCCCCGACGCGCTGGGTTCCCGGAGCGCAGAGCCCAGCGTTAGCGGGTGGGCTCCCCGAGGCCCCCTGCCCTCGCCGGGCTGCTCCAGGGTGTCGCTCCTCTGGCTGCTCCCGAAGGGGCTTCTGGCCCTGAGGACGGTGGTGCCAAGCGAACTTCATTTTTAAAAAGAACTGGTGGATGAGAAGAGCGAGCGAGGGCGAGCTATGGACCCTGTGAGTCAGGTGAGACAGAACTGGGCAGGGCGGCTGGCTGGTGCTTTCTCTCTCTCGCCTCATTCCCCCAAAGCTGGCCTCTGCGGGCACCTTCCGGGTGCTGAAGGAGCCCCTTGCCTTCCTGCGAGCCCTGGAATTGGTGAGTAGCAGTGTGTGTGCAGGGAGGGGCGCCTGCCTTCTATTTGTTTAATTGTTCTCCACAGCTTTTTGCAATCTTTGCATTTGCAACATGCGGTGGCTATTCTGGAGGCCTGCGGCTGAGTGTGGACTGCGTCAACAAGACAGAAAGTAACCTCAGCATCGACATAGCGTTTGCCTACCCATTCAGGTAGGGAATGGTGGTTCATGCTTGTTAGCCTCTAAAGAATGTCTCCTTAAATCTGGCAATTTAGGTTGCACCAGGTGACGTTTGAGGTGCCCACCTGCGAGGGAAAGGAACGGCAGAAGCTGGCATTGATTGGTGACTCCTCGTCTTCAGCAGAGTTCTTCGTCACTGTTGCTGTCTTCGCCTTCCTCTACTCTTTGGCTGCCACTGTCGTTTACATTTTCTTCCAGAACAAATACCGGGAAAACAACCGGGGCCCACTCATTGTAAGTGGTTTTCTTTTTCAAATAACTTTTTCTTACCATTTTCTATTCTGATTTGTTTCTGTAGGACTTCATTGTCACTGTAGTCTTTTCGTTCTTGTGGTTGGTGGGTTCATCAGCTTGGGCAAAAGGACTGTCTGACGTCAAAGTTGCAACGGATCCCAAGGAAGTATTGCTACTAATGTCAGCTTGCAAACAGCCATCCAACAAATGCATGGCTATCCACAGCCCTGTTATGTCAAGCTTAAACACTTCTGTGGTAAGTATTTTTCATCTATGCTTTACTGTTCACTTTGCTTCAAGATTAACCTGTGTTTCTACAGCTTTCTGAAATTCAATCTGCGAAGGCACTTAAGAAGAGAGAAAGGGTTGCTACTCTGACTGGACTGTGATTTCTGCTTTGGTGAGATAGTAACCATGAAAATAAGCTCTGCATTAGGGTCTCACAATAATTTTTATTCATTGCTGACCACACTTGTAAATGAACACTTTGAGGTATACGTTACCATATTTACTTATACTTCTGTAGTTTGTTTATAGACAGTATTTAATGAAAGCTATTAAAACCCTGATCTCAAAATCTAACAGGACAAAAATAAAATTGCTTGATATGTTTGTTAGTTTAATAACTAATCTCCCAATAAATTATGACGTTCTGCATGGTTCTTCTAATTCCACTTCTGATATATCTAATAATTTTTAGACTAAAAGATGGAAATTATGAATGAAAAACAATGTGATGTGTCTCCTAAAACCAAAATAAAGAATGAATTGAAACCAAATAATGTGATGTGTGTGAAAGGACAGGTCCAGTGGTGCTGTAGTGATGTATCCATATCAGTTAACAGTCTTCTAGTTCCTAGTGACAGAAAACTCAATTCAAACTGGCTAAGGCAAACCAATCCTCATATCCCTAAAATCTGTTTTTGCAGTCCACTTCTGGTACCAATGTTTGTATGCATTAGAATAATCAAAGCTGATTTTAACTACAACAGGAAAAAAGTATTTGGAAGGATATTAAGTCGCTCATACAACTTGATGAAACCTGAAGAAACAGGTTCTAGAAAGAGCAGAATCTAGAGCAGAATGAGAGTTCTAGATGTTCAGTACCAAATAATTGTTTCTTAGAGTTGCCATTAGTGGAAAGTTTTACCTAACCTTGCATTGCTCTGCTCAAAATGCAAAGTTCCAGGAGAGAGCTCAAGCCATTTGACCGAAACTTGGCTCTGCAAAGAAAATCAGATTTCTATTACCAAAAGCAGGGGAAAGGACATTAATGAACCAAAACACAATATTTTTATTACAAATTGTTTGGCTTCAAATCATACTGAGCTAGCTTATGCAAAAACTGAAAATAGTTGGAAAGACATTAAAAGTGTGTCTTCCCAGGGCAAAACCCAACAGCCAAGAACTGGAAGGCTGCCAGGAAGCTGGACAGTTCTCATCCTCCATCTCTCATCTCTCTTTCTTTCTGTGTCCCTGTCCCTTTCTGCATGTTTGTTACATTATTCTCTCTTTTCAGGTGAAACTTTATTTCTTTTTTTTCATCCACACAGCAGAAGATAGCCACTCTGCAGTTTCTAAGTTTATATGTATTTTTTAAAGACTGAACGGCTTGGACTGAATGAAAATCACTCAGGTCCAGTTGCAAATTTCTGGTAGAGAGAATCTCTTTTGCCCACCTTAGGCCAGATGCCCACCTCAGTCTCATCAGTTATGAATAGAGGGTTTGGAGGATGATGTAGTAGAAACGTGACTCAGAGAACACACTTTACTGGGCAAACATAGGTTTTGGAGTAGGAGGCATACCCATACCACAATAAATGACCTCTACAAGTAAATGAGTCAGGAAATAATAGTCATATTCTCTACCTTGGTAACAAATTTACTATCTTCAAAGCACTTTTTGGCACCTATAATTTTACAGTAACACTAAAATGTAGGTAAGATATCCAGATACTACAAATACTGGGAGCTAAGGTAAACTCTCTAATCCTTAGTTTTATCATCTGTAAAGTGGGGATAATTGTACAACAGACCTCAATACTGTTGAAACAATTCAGTGAGATAATCTATAAAAAAAATACTTAGCATCATGCCCAGCTTATGGCAAATGGTCAATACATGTCAACTGAAAATGGCTACTAAAATACGGTCATTCCCAAATGTCATACAGTGTTAGAGCCTAAATACAGAAGGAAGAAATAATGTTTTTAGTCTCTCAATTTCTTTCAAAGTTTCACTGAGCACAAATAGTTTGGCCATAATTTCAACTTCTGCTTCTCCAGCTTCACTCCAGACAAATCTTAGTACATCTTTTTAGACGATCTAGATCTTGTCTCCCCATTGTTTGCATGTTATGTACAGTCTCTTTCAATCTCTCTTTCTGTTGTCCCCAAGTCTGAGCTTGAATCACATTCTTACCCCAATTTCAGTTCCAACAAAATAGCAAAAAAGAGTTCAAGGGCCCAAGTGACCCTAAAATGTGCCAGCCAAGAGATCTGTGATGCTAGAGTAAAAAATCAGTACTCCTTAAATATGCCCATTGAAATGCCTTGTTTACGTTCTTACTTTTAAGTAGCATTTCCTTGATGTCTAAGTTTTTCTTTTTTAAAATCCAAATAGTAACAGGGAAAAGAGAAAGATCAATAGATAGGAAATAGCTAAAATTACATCCCTGGACAGAGCCATGACTGAAAAGATCCCTTGATAATTTTTCCTCCCCTCCCCCACCCTCCCCTCCACTCCCCTCCTCTCCTCTCCTCTCTTCTCTTCTCCTCTCTTCTCCTCTCCTTTTCTGTTTTCCTTTCCTTTTGTTTCCTTTTTTCTTTTTTTTTTTGAGACAGGGTTTTGCTCTGTCACCCAGGTGGGAGGTGCAGTGGTGCAATCATAGCTCACTATAACCTGGAACTCTTGGGCTCAAGGGATACTGCTGCCTCAGCCTTCCAAGTACCCCTTCTGAGTACCTGGGACTACAGGCATGTGCTGCCATGCTCAGCTAATTTTTTTTTTTTTAAGAGACAAGGTCTTGCTATGTTGCCCAGGCACCTCAATAATTTTTTATACTCTTATATTGACATACACTTGTAAAGGTGCAATTTAATCAAGATCCCCCTTTTAACGGAAAATATTCTGGTTACCATGCACATGGTAAAATGGTCCTGTATGCAAATTAGAGTTTTGTCAGTAGTTAACTAATTTATTTTGTTCAAGCAACTATTATACCTTATTTACGTTTTGTATCTCCCTCAGCAGGTAGCCTAGAGCATGGCACAAAATAGGTTCTCAATTAGTGTAAAAAGTAAGGAAAGAGGATGCAAGAGGAGAGAAGGAAGAAGGAGGGAGGTCTGTACAAACCAGTCTTTAATTAGATCAGTTGGGGGCCTAGAGTCTTGATTTTGGCTATTGTCTCAAGAACATCGTCTCACTGTTTGTGCCTCAGTTCAATTTATGCTGCAGCAAAAAAAAAAAAAAAAAAAAAAAAAAAAAGTCTGCAAAGTACAATTCACAGAAATGTTTTAGAAAATGATTCAGAGCATAGTTTACCATTTAGTAAGTATTTGCTAATGTGTCCAGCACTGTCCAGCTACTTTACACACATCCTCTTTAATCCTCCCAACTACCTTCCAAGAAAGGAATTCTTGTCTCCATTCCATACAAGAAACAAAACAAAAACAAAAATGAAGTCTACAGACTAAATGCCTTGTCCCAGGTAGCAGGGCAAGAAAGTACAGTCCCCAGGGTGCCTTTGATTTCAAAGCCTATAGAGATTTCTCCAAGCCTAAGATTCCATTCATGTGCTGCTAAAATATTGAAATATTTTGATAGTCTCAGATCCAAGTCTCCAAGGCCCAGCTTCTTGACTACACCAGTGCCCCCTCTGCCACCACTACCCACAGGCCACTGTGGATCATCTCACTGTCCAGAAACTAAGGGATAGATATTGACCCAGCAAAGGACTTCCAGCACCCTACTCCAGGACCGTGGCCACTGCCCAAGTCCATTTTGATTGGTCAGCGTCACGCTAGGGGGTGATGACTAAATATACTTTAATGTTATCACAGCTTTGCGTTATACTACTGTTACCTGTCTCCATTAGGGGGCTGTTAAAACAGACTGCCTGTAGTTAATTCCCAAGTCAATCAACCAGCCTTGGAAAAGGCTGCAGAACAAGTCATGGAATGAGGACTTCTGTTCGGGCCTCATGCAATAGCAAACCGTTCTGCTTCCATCAAACCTGAGGCCCTGGGGAGGCGACACCCAGTCCTCTGGCTCACTGACACCCTCCTGGAGAGTAAGAGGAATTTCCATAGGAAAGTTTCACATCCAGTTCTTAAGAAAATATTTTATACTTCTCTGAAACCTGCACTTTATTCACAGTCTGGTTTCAACATTCACTTATCCCTGTGAGAGGCACAGAAAGTGCAATTATTCGAACAGTCAACCTCTCAATATGCTATCATGCATATGCTTATTTGCATATCACCTGTACCATTGCTTACCCTATATTTTTAATTGACTCACTTTCTTTATATGATTACAACAAATGGAAAAGCAAAAGCAGTATCTCTAACCATAAAGAGAAGATAGCCTTATAAATGAATGCACCATTATTAAAGTGAAAATTCTCAACCCTGTGCCATCTGGAAATAATCTTACACACCATGAAGGATACTTTATTTGGAGAATAAGTGATGCCTTAAGTAAGGTTTCCAGTTATGGAACCAGAAGAGAGTTTGGATCACAGATCTACTACTCAGCAAGCCACGCGACCTTAGACAAGCTTTCCACATCTTTAATGTGGGTATGACAATAGCAACTTTTTCCTAGACTGATTCTTAGAGCAAGTGAATTGATACACATAAAGCCCTTTATGTAGTGCCTGACATGTAGTGCGTCTAATAAAGGTCAAATATTCTAAATGAAATACCGGTTCCAAATGGAAAACTTGGAAGCGGACTCAACATTAAAGTGAAAAGTGATCTTTTGTATTGTGAAGGATTTTTCCAAAATTGAAATTTTTCTTGGGTTTTTGTCTAGTCTATCAATTCATTGG